ACTGTAGCCAAGTTACCCAACCTCCATTTCCTCTTCTATAATGTTGGTACCTGCCTCAAAGTCATCATCTGCGTTATTGCGCTTAGCACAATTTCTGGCACATAAGTGCTCCACACATGTTAGTTTTTATTCCAAATGATTTTTAAGATGATCTCAATTTCCTCTATAAGGCTTTTTTTTTTAATAAACATGATTTGTTGAATGAATAACTGAAGGTAAAATGTCATAACCCTGTAAGACTTTTTTATAAATATGTTCACAAATCAGAAAAAGATCCTCTCTCATGACCTGATTTTGTTTGAGATTACATGTCCACCACACGCACACAATGGGCCACTTAGTCTGGCCTCTCTGAGTGAGGAGTATCCTCCTCCTACCTACGCAAACATGAAACCTAACAGAGGATTCAGTGTTAATTTGTCTCTTAAAGACAATTCTGCATTAAGAAATGGATTACTTTGCTATAACCTCAGCATATAAAAAGTCTAAAGAATCTGTGCATTCTGAGTTTGTGTATTTTTGGTCTCAGGCTGTGATTTATCTGAAAGGCCTTGGAGAGAAAGATATAGGCCTTTACCTAGACCAAAATCAGGTTGAAACAATAAAGGTATTTTATGCTTTGTGTAAGCTGGTAAATACCATGACTTTTGGAATAACAGTCTTGCTGAAAAATTGACACACTTTTCCTTCTGGTATGTCTTTGCATAAATTGTTCCTCTTTCTGCAAGATTAACTGATACCATCTGTGAGTATTCTATCCCCACTCTCAGCTTGCATTTAAATCTGCATGTTTCCTTTCTCTGCCTCTTTTCAAAGGTGCTAGAATACAAGAGCTACCCTTAGCTAATGGCCAAACACTCCGTCTGAGTTCCCTTTCTTTTAACCCCTTGCTTCCAACTCTGCATCTAAAGGCAAAAACAATCCTCTGACTCACGGCCCTCCCCCTGCCTGTGATAGGCTGCTTGGAATAGCAACAGCCTGTGTCACCGAAAAGGGCAAAGCCTTCGGAAATAGAAACAAAGTTGGTCACAAATCACATTAGCTTTGCCCGAAGTTTTTCCCCACACTCTTCTTTAGCATGCTATTATGGGGAAAGTGACCACTCCTGGGAGCGGGGGTGGTCGGGGCGGTTTGGTGGCGGGGAAGCGGCTGTAACTTCTACGTGACCATGGTACCTGTTGAAAACACCGAGGGCCCCAGTCTGCTGAACCAGAAGGGGACAGCCGTGGAGACGGAGGGCAGCGGCAGCCGGCATCCTCCCTGGGCGAGAGGTAAAGTGAGCCTGCAGTGCTCGGGTGACCGCCTGACCTCCCTGTCTCTTCTCTCTGCTTGCAGGCTGCGGCATGTTTACCTTCCTGTCATCTGTCACTGCTGCTGTCAGTGGCCTCCTGGTGGGTTATGAACTTGGGATCATCTCTGGGGCTCTTCTTCAGATCAAAACCTTATTAGCCCTGAGCTGCCATGAGCAGGAAATGGTTGTGAGCTCCCTCGTCATTGGAGCCCTCCTTGCCTCACTCACCGGAGGGGTCCTGATAGACAGATATGGAAGAAGGACAGCAATCATCTTGTCATCCTGCCTGCTTGGACTCGGAAGCTTAGTCTTGATCCTCAGTTTATCCTACACGGTTCTTATAGTGGGACGCATTGCCATAGGGGTCTCCATCTCCCTCTCTTCCATTGCCACTTGTGTTTACATCGCAGAGATTGCTCCTCAACACAGAAGAGGCCTTCTTGTGTCACTGAATGAGCTGATGATTGTCATCGGCATTCTTTCTGCCTATATTTCAAATTACGCATTTGCCAATGTTTTCCATGGCTGGAAGTACATGTTTGGTCTTGTGATTCCCTTGGGAGTTTTGCAAGCAATTGCAATGTATTTTCTTCCTCCAAGCCCTCGGTTTCTGGTGATGAAAGGACAAGAGGGAGCTGCTAGCAAGGTTCTTGGAAGGTTAAGAGCACTCTCAGATACAACTGAGGAACTCACTGTGATCAAATCCTCCCTGAAAGATGAATATCAGTACAGTTTTTGGGATCTGTTTCGTTCAAAAGACAACATGCGGACCCGAATAATGATAGGACTAACACTAGTATTTTTTGTACAAATCACTGGCCAACCAAACATATTGTTCTATGCATCAACTGTTTTGAAGTCAGTTGGATTTCAAAGCAATGAGGCAGCTAGCCTCGCCTCCACTGGGGTTGGAGTCGTCAAGGTCATTAGCACCATCCCTGCCACTCTTCTTGTAGACCATGTCGGCAGCAAAACATTCCTCTGCATTGGCTCCTCTGTGATGGCAGCTTCGTTGGTGACCATGGGCATCGTAAATCTCAACATCCACATGAACTTCACCCATATCTGCAGAAGCCACAATTCTATCAACCAGTCCTTGGATGAGTCTGTGATTTATGGACCAGGAAACCTGTCAACCAACAACAATACTCTCAGAGACCACTTCAAAGGGATTTCTTCCCATAGCAGAAGCTCACTCATGCCCCTGAGAAATGATGTGGATAAGAGAGGGGAGACGACCTCAGCATCCTTGCTAAATGCTGGATTAAGCCACACTGAATACCAGATAGTCACAGACCCTGGGGACGTCCCAGCTTTTTTGAAATGGCTGTCCTTAGCCAGCTTGCTTGTTTATGTTGCTGCTTTTTCAATTGGTCTAGGACCAAGTAAGTACTTTATTCTTTAATGTATTGCTTTTCTGTCCGCCACCCACTCTTGCCTTTCTTCTAGTGCCCTGGCTGGTGCTCAGCGAGATCTTTCCTGGTGGGATCAGAGGACGAGCCATGGCTTTAACTTCTAGCATGAACTGGGGCATCAATCTCCTCATCTCGCTGACATTTTTGACTGTAACTGGTAAGAAGTCTTTGTTTTCCTCTAATGTCTTTCATTTCTAATCAATTTCTTTTGTCCTTTATAGATCTTATTGGCCTGCCATGGGTGTGCTTTATATATACAATCATGAGTCTAGCATCCCTGCTTTTTGTTGTTATGTTTATACCTGAGACAAAGGGATGCTCTTTGGAACAAATATCAATGGAGCTAGCAAAAGTGTAAGTATTACATGCATTGGTTTCTGAACAATGACATTTTCATTAGTGCCTCTTTCTCTTTCAGGAACTATGTGAAAAACAACATTTGTTTTATGAGTCATCACCAAGAAGAATTAGTGCCAAAACAGCCTCAAAAAAGAAAACCCCAGGAGCAGCTCTTGGAGTGTAACAAGCTGTGTGGTAGGGGCCAATCCAGGCAGCTTTCTCCAGAGACCTAATGGCCTCAACACCTTCTGAACGTGGATAGTGCCAGAACACTTAGGAGGGTGTCTTTGGACCAATGCATAGTTGCGACTCCTGTGCTCTCTTTTCAGTGTCATGGAACTGGTTTTGAAGAGACACTCTGAAATGATAAAGACAGCCTTTAATCCCCCTCCTCCCCAGAAGGAACCTCAAAAGGTAGATGAGGTACAAGGTCCTAAGTGATCTCTTTTTCTGAGCAGGATATCAGGTTAAAAAAAAAAAGTTACTGGCTGGTTTAATACTTTCTACCTTCTTCACAGAGCAGCCTTTGAATAGACTATGTCCTAGTGAAGACATCAACCTCCGCCTTAAGCTATGTATGTATGGAGGCCAGTCGCAGCTTTATTATGCAGACACACAAGTGGTCTGGACATGAGGGTACAGTTTCTGCCTACCAAGACACTACTTGCACTGGATCTTACGCAAAAAAGAACCAGAACACACAGTGTGGACAACTGCCCATATATTCTATCTAGATTAGGAGAGGGTCCTGGCTAGGATTTTAGTGGTAATTCCTAGTTACATTCAACAAGTATAAAGATTATAGAGCTTATTTTATGAACTATAAACTATAATTTAATGCAAAATATCCTTTTATGAATTTCATGTTAATATTGTGAAATATTAAAATAATTCCACAATAGTTGAGAAAAATGAGCATTTTTTTCCATTTTTAAAAAATGCATAGAAAAGACAATTTTAAAATCCTGGGACCATATTTATTTAGAAGTAGCTGTTAGTAAAACATTAGAAAAGGAGTCAGGCCATTAGGTTATTTATCCAAATCTCTAAGCAATTAGGTTGAAGTTATTAAGTCAAGCCTAGAAAAGCTGCCTCCTTGTAAGGCTTTCATGACAATGTATAGTAATCCACAGTGTCCAATTCTTCACACTCCTCAGGAATATCACTACCTCAGGTTACGGTACACAGGCTATAATTGATGATGATGTTCAGATAACTGAAGACACAATAAATGACATTCAGACATCAGGACAATTCCCTCATGTTCTTTTCTATGATGGCCACCTGTACCAGCAACGTGGGTTTCACCCACACAACGATGAACTGTTCTCTTACTTCTCCAGTTGATTTTAAAGACTTGTTAAGAGGTCTTACTAATAAAATTTGGGTATGATAGAAAATCCACAATCAAATCTTGAACCAAATAACATATTAAATTACTAATATTTAAGTGATGGAAGACACACAAAAAACTTAAAAGCACGAACAACCTAACTTGAAAAAGAATTTTAAAATATGATTAACCTGAAGAAAAGAGAATCCTAAGAGCCAAAGCTCCTTTTTATTTAGCTTGGAATTTTCCTATTGGTTCCTAACAAACTGTCCCAATGTCATATAAGGAAACATGATCTATTACATTCCTTTATAACAATGTGGAGAGACTATAAACCTATGTAAGTAGTAAAACTATATCAGAGACTCAGGAGACTGACTAAAAGGCCTGGATCTGCAGTGTATTATCTGTATAAAAATTGGCAGGGGGAAGCTAAAAGGAAAGGAGATTGGAGATCTCAATTCTATCATGGTGTATTTCATACGCAAATCAGAGCATGCATTGTTTTTTGTTTTTGGAAAGAGAAGGGAAGTGTGTTCTGCCCCATGTTTCCTTCCGTGTTTATAGTTCAAACTCTATATATACTTCAGGTATTTTTTGTTTAGCCCTTCATTATAAATGGGCAGGAAATTGTTTATCAACCTAGCCAGTTTATTACTAGTGACCTTGACTTCAGTATCTTGAGCATTCTTTTATATTTTTCTTTTATTATCCTGAGTCTGTAACTAAACAATTTTGTCTTCAAATTTTTATCCAATATCCATTGCACCACACCAAATCAAGCTTCTTGATTTTCAAAAATAAAAAGGGGGAAATACTTACAACTTGTACATATATATTCACAGTTTTTATTTATAAAAAAAATTTACAGTACTTATGGAGAGCCAGCAGAAGACATCAGAGCACTCACTTCTTCCCATCTTTGTTAAGGTTAGCGAATTACCCATGGACACTGTTAGGTGAGGCTCATTCGGCAGCCCTGAAAACAAACCTGGTCACACTGTCTTTACCCTCTCCCTTCAGATAAAGCACTTCGATTATCTATTGATCTGCCCAGTTTTCAAGTCATGCGAATACTAAAAAGGTTACATCATCTGGATCTGTACCTTGGCTATATAAGCATGTTTTCCCCCTATTCTATGTTTCTTTTTTTGGTGAACATTGAAAAACAGGAGGTGACTTATTACTGTTAATTAAAACTAAATGAAAAATGTCAAGTCTTTAAAACAGTGAGCTTGTAACTCTTTCATGTAATTTTATTCTCTATGAATTTGGCTATCCTACTGAATCTTAAAATAAAGGAAATAAACACTTTTTTTTTAAAAAAAAGGAAAAATACAAGTCTAAAAATCTCAATGAAATATTTCACAAGAAGGAAAAATGTAAGTTAGCCTTTGCTTTCCACTTTGGAATAAGCAGGAGGTTAGGGAAGGCATTGAGAAGAAAAAAGATAAAAATAATATGTGTTGTTCAGTGCAGTGCCTAAGCTAGGTTTTCAAGATTTTATAATACAGTAAGGAAAATGTACTATATATGGAGATTAGGATGTTGCAATTTTTCCACAAAGGTTTAAAAACATTTTGGAAATACAAGTTTTTGTGGAACATTGTGTTGGAATATTGTCCCCATTAAGTTTCTCCTGAGAAGCTAATTGGACTCTCCACTCAGCTTTATTTCTAGGTATAATCACTGTTGGTTACACTAAACTCCTAAACCTAAATGACAGGGCACAACTACAGCTTGATCCTGTATTACCACATCAGGGCTCCTGGGTGAGCCAGAGACACTGTTTCATAAATGCATATTTATTATAACTTTAAGAGTAGCAATCTCATATACTGAATAGTCACTCTTTAACTCCATTAAATAAGATACAGCAAGGGGAAGGACAGTATCACACAAAATGGCTTTCAAATTCAAGTGGGGCTATTTGATAATTACACTGTGGCACAGAGGCAGCTTATGGGCACTTCTTGTTAAAACATCTCCATGTTACCAACTTCTGACAAGACTCTTAGTATAGGCTTGGGCATCAACCCAAGATTAAAGTCAAGAACCTCAATCACTTCTCTACAACTACAGGTGTTGAGTCTTTCCAGAAAAACAAAGGTCCAAATGAGGCACCATTCATCACAGCTTCTTTCTCATTTCCATCTAGTGGGTAAGAGGTTTCTCTTCTTAAAACTACAATTTCTTAACCTTTACAAGTTATTTAACATTTTCTATCATATTAAATTAGCAACATAAAACATTATCCTTTATCTATAAACTTCTAGTCTGGTTCCCTAGAGTTTATATACACGTTTTTATTTCTAATCTGCAAGAAAAAAAATTCCTATTTGTTATTTGGTAACAGAGCATTAAAAGATACTATACACATGTGGTGCATATATATATATATATATACACACACACACACACACACACACAAAATACACTTCAAAAAGAAGCCAACACACTTTAGCCAAAGTCTTAAGCTTGCATAGATTTTAAAAAAAAGAAGTAT